TATGGGGCTGAGGTCTTCCTTCCAGCCCAGGAAAGAGCAGAGGTCAAGAGGCAGATTTTTTGTTTCACTCTAGCCTCTGCTACTCTGTGTGGCCTTGGGCCTGTCCTCAGTGTCAACCAGCAGGCCTCACATCTCTGTTTAAATGGAAGAAGCTAAGCAGGGCCAAGGCAGCCACCATCTCTGGGTCATTTGCCTCTGGTTTGTATAAACTTGTGTGATGCATGCAGCCTGCAGACCCTGCAGAGAGTGAGGCTGCAGGATGGAGCAGGAGCTAAAAGAGATTTGGAGAGTGGCGTCTCCTGGTGACCTGCAAGGTCTCGGCACGACTCCCCACACTGCCTTTTCCCTGTTATCTGCTCAGATCTGTGACTTCCTCCGCGGAGCCACAGTCCATAGAATCCTCGGCCAGCAGGTCCCCTATGCCACCAAGGGCAACCAGTGGGTAGGATACGACGACCAGGAAAGCGTCAAAAGCAAGGTAGGTTTCCCCAAGGCCACACCTCAGGACAAAGAGAAAGAAGGAGGCCCCGCTCCCAGCAGCCAGATTCCTGTCCCTTGCACTGAGGTCTGGGCTGGGCTCACAGAGCACATGTGCCCTGTACACACTCTGGGTCAGGGAACCCAGCCCTGCTCCTCTGGGCCTCCCCTGCCAGGTGCAGTACCTGAAGGACAGGCAGCTGGCGGGCGCCATGGTATGGGCCCTGGACCTGGATGACTTCCAGGGCTCCTTCTGTGGCCAGGATCTGCGCTTCCCTCTCACCAATGCCATCAAGGATGCACTCGCTGCAACGTAGCCCTCTGTTCTGCACACAGCACGGGGGCCAAGGATGCCCCGTCCCCCTCTGGCTCCAGCTGGCCGGGAGCCTGATCACCTGCCCTGCTGAGTCCCAGGCTGAGCCTCAGTCTCCCTCCCTTGGGGCCTATGCAGAGGTCCACAACACACAGATTTGAGCTCAGCCCTGGTGGGCAGAGAGGTAGGGATGGGGCTGTGGGGATAGTGAGGCATCGCAATGTAAGACTCGGGATTAGTACACACTTGTTGATTAATGGAAATGTTTACAGATCCCCAAGCCTGGCAAGGGAATTTCTTCAACTCCCTGCCCCCCAGCCCTCCTTATCAAAGGACACCATTTTGGCAAGCTCTATCACCAAGGAGCCAAACATCCTACAAGACACAGTGACCATACTAATTATACCCCCTGCAAAGCCCAGCTTGAAACCTTCACTTAGGAACGTAATCGTGTCCCCTATCCTACTTCCCCTTCCTAATTCCACAGCTGCTCAATAAAGTACAAGAGCTTAACAGTGTGTTGGCGCTTTGCTTTGGTCTATCTTTGAGCGCCCACTAGACCCACTGGACTCACCTCCCCCATCTCTTCTGGGTTCCTTCCTCTGAGCCTTGGGACCCCTGAGCTTGCAGAGATGAGGCCGCCATGTCCTCTGCCTAGCCGCAGAGAGCCCCAGTGGGAGGCCAGCGTCCTCAGATTCACCTGCCTTGGACTTAACCCAAGCATGGCTGATGGCCTTCCAAATATTAAAGTCATTGCCATCCAGATTTCTAAATTAAATTCCCTGTTGAAAGAAACGTTTTCTGTTTCCTGAAGGCTAGCAGGCCCTGGGAAAGAAGGCTTTTCATCCCAACACTCCCTCTCTTCTGATCCACAGGAAGGTGGTGGGAGCTCATCACAGGACCAGGTTAGAAAGCCCTGAACCCTGGACCCTCAGGGCCAGCAGGAAATGCAGATGTCATCTCATGCACCCTTCCTGCCTCTCGGGACTGGAGTCCCTGCAGAGTGCTTGAGAGATGGCCCTCCAGCCTCCCAGTGAGGGGCAGCCGATTACCTTGGAAGCAACCCATTCCGTGGCTGGGCTGAAATCTGTCAATAGTCCTAGTGCTGGGCTTAGCCCTTTGTTCTGTTCACCCCTCCCCTAACACTCATCCCTCCACCCATTCAGAGATCAAAGTACCTCTGCTCAAGCTGGCCTGAGATAGGAGGTCGGGAGGATGTGATGGGGTGACTCAGAAGAATAGACAGATTTTCAGCCTTTATGAGGTGGAGACGCTCTCATCAGGCTTCTGTTGAATTCCCAGGGCCCCAGGAATGCCTTTATCCAAAAAGGCTCCAGATACTCACCCCAGAACTAAAGAGAATTGATTTGTGGATTCTCTGATGTTTGGATTATCTGTGACTTAGGATAATCACAAATTGGCCTGATGGTTTGTGACGCCGGTTTGAAGTGGAGGGAAGGAGGAAATATCTGAAATCTGAACCAGCTGGAGCTGGGCAGATGCTACTGATCCCAAGGTCACAGCCCTGCTGAAGGCGAAGAAAACAAGGACTCGGCAAGGCGTGGAGTGGGGTGTGGGGAGGGGGTACCCGGCATTTCACCTCTGGCTGGTGGGGCCAAGTATTCCCTAATCCCTGCCACTGCCCACCCCACCACACAGGCATCTTTGAAACCCCAGGGCTGCAAGCCCTTGTGGGCAGCCAACTGCCCTCCCCTGGGGCCACCCTTCCCCCAGCCGGGGACAGGCTCTCCAGGGCTGACTCAGTGTCCTGTGGGGTTAGTCACATTCACTTATAGCTGCAGAGTCAGAGGCCAAGGATGGAGATCCAGTCTCCAGGACCCACTCCCTGCCTGGCAAGACGTGGAGTCACCTAGCAGAGGGCGAGGGCATCCAGGGAGGGCCAGATCCAGAGGCTCCCAGGCCCTGCACTGCCACTCCCCAGCAGAGACAGCAGGGTTGAGAGGCAGCCACACCCTGGTGTCCCCAGTCCTCAGGAAAGGGAAGAGCATGCATGCTGCTGAGGGCCCTGAATAAATCACTTTTACTTATTTTTAAATTGTGAGCACATCTTACGTGCTAAAGAGTGCATAAATGTATTTGTTTAATTTGAAGAATAACTATGTAGTAAGAACCTGTGTAACCACCACCCAGGTCAGGAAAGGAAACCTCATTAGCACCCCTGCAGCCCTCACGATCACAGATATCCCTGTTCCTCCACCTAGAGGCAATCGCCATCCTAACTTTTGTACTGGCCTCATCTTCCTTTCTGGCCTTACCGCCTACGGATGTACCTTGAAGAAGGGAGCCTGGTGTTGACTGCATTTGGATTTAATGTAGATGAGACAGATGAGACGCAACATTTCTGTGTGCCTTGCTCTTCTGCTCATCACTGGGTCTGTGAGTAGCTGAAGTTGCTCATTTGACCCCATTGACCCCTGCACACTCCACCCTGGCCCCCCAGCCAGTCCAGCAATGATGGAAAAAAACACCTCCGAGGGCCCTGCCTGCAGTCCAGAGGAGACCGCATCTGAATCTGCCAAGGTGCCCACAGCAGAGCCTCCCGGAGAAGTGGCAGTATCAGAGTCCACCAGAGAAGAGCAGGTGCCCAAGCCGCAGGCCCCTGCCCCACAGGCCCCTACAGCCTCCACAGCCACTAAGCCTGCACCCCCAAGTGAAGGTGACTGAAGGTGGGGCAGGGGGAGGAGGGAGGCTCTTGGCCATGAACCTCTTCATCTCCCCAGATGTCCCCAGTGCCCCACTGCTGCTGACCCTGGATGATGTGAGCAGCAGCTCTGTGACTGTGAGCTGGGAGCCCCCAGAGAGGCTGGGGAGGCTGGGCCTCCAGGGCTATGTGCTGGAGCTCTGCAGAGAGGGAGGTGAGTGCTGGGCTAAGTCTTGCATACACCCAGCAAAGACCTCACACTCTCTCCATCCCCTCAGCCTCGGAGTGGGTGCCTGTGAGTGCCCGGCCCATGATGGTGACCCAGCAGACTGTGCGGAACCTGGCTCTGGGAGACAAGTTCCTCCTGCGCGTGTCTGCAGTGAGTTCTGCAGGGGCTGGCCCGCCGGCCATGCTGGACCAGCCCATCCACATCCGAGAGAACATTGGTAAAGCCCATCCTGGCCTTCAGCTACCCAGCACTGCTAAGCCCAGACTCTTGCTTTGATCCAGAGGCCCCCAAGATCCGTGTCCCCCGCCACCTCCGTCAGACCTACATCCGCCAGGTGGGAGAGACGGTCAACCTGCAAATCCCCTTCCAGGTGGGTATTACCCCCACCAAGGGTAACAGCCTCTACACTCACCCTGGGGGCTCCTCCCTGCCAGGGGAAGCCTAAGCCTCAGGCCACATGGACCCACAACGGCCATGCCCTGGACAGCCAGCGGGTGAGCATGCGCACCGGGGACCAGGACTCCATCCTCTTCATTCGCTCGGCCCAGCGCTCCGACTCTGGCCGCTACGAGCTCACTGTGCGCGTGGAAGACCTGGAGGCCAAGGCAGTCATTGACATCCTGGTGATTGGTATGGAGCCAGGGGAACAGTGCTGTCTCATGCACTCACTTCCTCTCACACTCTGGGCCTACAGAGAAACCTGGACCCCCCAGCAGCATCAGGCTCCTGGACGTCTGGGGCTGCAATGCTGCTCTTCAGTGGACGCCACCCCAGGACACAGGCAACACAGAGCTCCTGGGCTACATGGTGCAGAAGGCAGACAAAAAGACAGGGGTGAGGCTGGCTGAGGCAAAGTGGGGTCGGGGGAGAAATGAGGGTGACACCCGGGGCCCTGCAGCAATGGTTCACAGTGCTGGAGCGCTACCACCCAACCACCTGCACCATCTCTGACCTCATCATCGGCAACTCGTACTCCTTCCGGGTCTTCTCAGAAAACCTGTGTGGACTCAGCACCTCGGCCACCGTCACCAAGGAGCTCGCCCACATCCAGAAGGCAGGTGGGTTTGGGCCCGGAGCTGGCTGTGCTAACCAGATGCACCCGACTTTCTCCCCTGAACCCAGATATTGCTGCCAAACCTAAAGGGTTTATTGAGCGAGACTTCTCAGAAGCCCCCTCATTCACCCAGCCCCTGGCTGACCACACCTCCACCCCTGGCTACAGCACCCAGTTGTTCTGCAGTGTCCGAGCTTCACCCAAGGTGAGGGGCCAGGCCCTGTTGTGCCCTGGGCTCTCCCCAGCTCTCTTCTGACCATGTCTCCCAGCCCAAGATCATCTGGATGAAAAACAAGATGGAGATCCAGGGCAACCCCAAATACCGCGCCCTCTCTGAGCAAGGCGTCTGCACCCTAGAGATCCGGAAACCCAGCCCCTTTGATTCTGGGGTCTACACCTGCAAGGCCATAAATGTGCTGGGGGAGGCATCTGTGGACTGCCGGCTGGAGGTCAAAGGTGAGAGTTTGAGGACGGGAGAACAGGAGTAACCCCCAAGCTCTAACTGCAGCATCTCTTCCAGCCTCAGCCGCACACTGAAGTCACGGGAGGAGGCTGTGATGAGGAGCCAGGTAAATGGCCTGACCCACCCACTCTGTTACCTACCAGGGGCTCAGGAAGCATGTCCTCCTCCAGGTGCTGCAGGCCTGAGGGGCCAGGTCCACCAGGCCTACAGTCAAACTCCAGAGATGCCCAAGACCCCCGCTTCCATAGCGACGGCTGATGGAACCGCCCCTGGTACCTGCTGGCCTCCCTTCCCCAGAGGCTGGTGTCCAGAACTCAGGAATGGGCCTGGTAGGCCCCAGGCCAGACTAACTGGGCTCAAGGGGTGCTGGAAGGCGCAGAGATTGGAGTGCCCTGCGGAGTTGCACTCTGGGTGGGAAGCACTCAAATAAAGATGCGTGGTGTTAACAGTGCGGGGCCTCTGTGCCAGTGAGCGACATCATCT